AGAGAGCCAGCAACAGGCAGCGCAGAGCTGCGTGGCTTCGGGTTACTGCGGATGATTGAAACCAGAAGGCGAGACAAAAAGAAACCAGTGAGGGGTGGGGCGGGTGGAAGGAAAACCCCTTAAGACTCCTCACCACTAAATCTAAAGGGGGAACCCTCAGAGAGGGGTGGCACTTTAGCTGCTGGCATCCCCCCCGCTTCCCGCCCGCACGCTCTGGGGCGCAGAAGGGCCGGTCGTCCCGGGTCATGGGGGTTGGGGGACCGATTCCCTAGCCTCGCGAGCCCCGCCGCCGCCGGTCTTCCCAGAGGCGCCGAGGGGGGACGCGGTCCCGACACCACACTCACGTCTCCGATCTGCAGCTCCACTTCCTCCAGCTGGTCCACCGTTGGGCCGCTGCTCCTGCTCGGAACTGGCCAGCCCAAACTCACTGGGCCGCCCGGGGAAGATGCTGCAGAGGCGTCTGAAGAGGAGGGAGAAGAGGGAGGCGGCGGGGGCGGCGAAGAAACCTGCAACTCCTCAGGGTCGGCCATGGGGAAGGGTTGGGACCGCGGAATCCGACCCGAGAAGCCGAACCGACACCAACTGTCTTTTAACCACTCGCGCCCAAAGCCGAAAGGCCCCGCCTCCTAACGCCAGAAATCCCGCCCAGTCTCCTCGTGGGTCTCAGCCCCGGACCACAAAGACGTTTCATTTTTCGGGACAGCCAATCATATGAGTCAATTCACCTTAGGCAACTCACGGCTCCTGCGCGAGCCTCCAATCGATCTCGAAGGGCACTCGTAGAGAAAACTACACCTCCCAGGAAGCCGTGTGCGTCGCCCCGCCTTCTACTGCCTTTCACTGCGCGTGCGTCGTGCTGTGGGATTCGCGGACCCCTCTGGCCGCGCTGTGGCTGTTTCACCGCTCCCCGGCTGGGACTTGGAGTCCCTTATCTTTCCCTGGTTTGGTACATGACCCGGAAGCCTCGGCTGGCCGTTGCGTCATCCATGGCGCCGGCGCAGAGCGAGAAGGAGGTGGGAACGCCGTGAAGCAAGAGCGGTCGGCAGAGCGGGGAGGCGAACTGCAGCAGAGTTCTTGCTTTCCGGCAGGTGATGGCGCCCCCCGCGGCCTAGAGGTCCAGCGCCCGCCGCGAGCAGCGGACAGTCCTCCTGTTGTGTCCGACCGAGAGTCCTGGTGACTTTGAACATGCTGGTGCCGCTAGCCAAGCTGTCCTGCCTGGGTGAGAGGAAACGGGCGGTGGGGATAAGTGGAGGAAGATAATAATTTTCGTAATTTTTGTGCAGCATATCAGTGCTTTCATGCCTTAAAAATTAAGAAAAATTATCTACCTCTATGTGCTACAAGATGGTCTTCAACTTCTACTGTGCCTCGAATTACTACCCATTATACTATTTATCCCCGGGATAAGGACAAGAGATGGGAAGGTAAGTAATAATTTGTGTACAATTCCTGAGACTATATTAATCCCAGAATTTTTATTTCTCCCAGGAGTGAACATGGAAAGGTTTGCAGAAGAAGCAGATGTTGTAATAGTTGGTGCAGGCCCTGCAGGGCTCTCTGCAGCTGTTCGTCTAAAACAGTTGGCTGTGGCACATGAAAAGGACATCCGTGTGTGTCTAGTGGAGAAAGCTGCCCAGATAGGAGCTCATACTCTCTCAGGGGCTTGCCTTGATCCAGGTGCTTTTAAAGAACTCTTCCCAGACTGGAAAGAGAAGGGGGTATGAAAAATTGTTTTTTATACAAAGTCTAAAAAAACATTTCTTTTTCTTCTTTTATTTCTAGGCTCCACTTAACACTCCTGTAACAGAAGACAGATTTGGAATTTTAACAGAGAAATACAGAATTCCTGTGCCAATTCTTCCAGGTAAGGTATAGTGAATATGCATAGAACTATGGGTCAGATTTATAAATTAAGCATATATTTATAGGGCTTCCAATGAATAATCATGGCAATTACATTGTACGCTTGGGACATTTAGTGAGCTGGATGGGCGAACAAGCAGAAGCCCTTGGTGTTGAAGTATACCCTGGTTATGCAGCTGCTGAGGTTTGTATAGTTTTGTTTTGTTTTAATATTTAGTATTAATAAATTTGTTTTTTATCATTTTTAGGTCCTTTTTCATGATGATGGTAGTGTAAAAGGAATTGCCACTAACGATGTAGGGATACAAAAGGATGGTGCACCAAAGGTAAACCTTTTTAATAGTTACGTGCTTAATAAATGTTGCCATTTAACATGTTTTTGCTTTTCAGGCAACATTTGAGAGAGGACTGGAACTACATGCTAAAGTCACAATTTTTGCAGAAGGTTGCCATGGACATCTAGCCAAGCAACTATATAAGAAGTTTGATTTGAGAGCAAATTGTGAACCTCAAACCTACGGGATTGGACTGAAGGAGGTATCCTGGTTTGTTTCTGTAATTTTAATTTTAGGACTTTTTTGTTTGCTTTTTTTTTTTTTAGTTATGGGTTATTGATGAAAAGAACTGGAAACCTGGGAGAGTAGATCACACTGTTGGTTGGCCCTTGGACAGACATACCTATGGAGGATCTTTCCTCTATCATTTGAATGAAGGTGAACCCCTAGTAGCTCTTGGTCTTGTGGTAAGTTATATTCCCATTAGGGAAAATTCTGCTGTCTAATTAAATATAAGTGTAAATTTTTAAGGTTGGTCTAGACTATCAGAATCCATACCTGAGTCCATTTAGAGAGTTCCAAAGGTGGAAACACCATCCTAGCATTCGGCCAACCTTGGAAGGTGGAAAAAGGATTGCATACGGAGCCAGAGCTCTCAATGAAGGTGGCTTTCAGGTAACTCTTCCAACTTTTATTTTCCTTGTTTCAACAAATGTATTCTGAATCTTTGTTTCCTCAGTCTATACCAAAACTCACCTTTCCTGGTGGTTTACTAATTGGTTGTAGTCCTGGTTTTATGAATGTTCCCAAGATCAAAGGTACTCACACAGCAATGAAAAGTGGAATTTTAGCAGCAGAATCTATTTTTAATCAACTAACTAGTGAAAATCTCCAATCAAAGACAATAGGTAAGAAATTCCTGTGTAAAGTATACAAAAGATCGCACTTAACATTTCATGTTTTTAATAAAAGGACTCCATGTAACTGAATATGAGGACAATTTGAAGAACTCATGGGTATGGAAAGAGCTATATTCTGTTAGAAATATAAGACCGTCCTGCCACGGAGTACTGGGTGTATATGGAGGGATGATTTACACTGGAATCTTTTACTGGATATTGAGAGGAATGGAGCCGTGGACTCTGAAACATAAAGGTAATTCAAACAAGAGTATGAGTGACATGATCTTTGTTAAGCATTTCCCTCAAAATTGTTGAAGGTTCTGACTTTGAACGGCTCAAGCCAGCCAAGGATTGCACACCTATTGAGTATCCAAAACCCGATGGACAGATCAGTTTTGACCTCTTGTCATCTGTGGCTCTGAGTGGTACTAATCATGAACATGACCAGCCGGCACACTTAACCTTAAGGGATGACAGTATACCTGTAAATAGAAATCTGTCGATATATGATGGGCCCGAGCAGCGATTCTGTCCTGCAGGTAATAATTTCCATCTATTCCTAAATATTTGCGCACTTCAATATTATTTATTTTTACTTTTCAGGAGTTTATGAATTTGTACCTGTGGAACAAGGTGATGGATTTCGGTTACAGATAAATGCTCAGAACTGTGTACATTGTAAAACATGTGATATTAAAGATCCAAGTCAGAATATTAACTGGGTGGTACCTGAAGGTGGAGGAGGACCTGCTTACAATGGAATGTAAACTGCAGCTAGCCAGTTTCTTTCAAGTATGGCAAGCTAACGTTAAAATGTTTAGAGATTAACAGATTTCAGAATGTCTTTCTGCATATTACTGAACAGAATAGTCACAAAATGATTATCAAATAAAAATTTTATACTATATGTAAGATTGTCCCATAAAGAAATTACGGGTATTGCTTTTAAATAACCTTTATAAGAATGCAGCATCTTCCTACCTCTTCAGTTCTTCAGAGATTCAGTACCAAGAGCAAAATTCACTACTGGACTTTACATTTGACTTGCCAAAGTTAAGTAATCAAATATAAAAATGAATATATATTCTAGACTAAAGTTTTATTGAAACACAGCCATACCCATTGGTTACACATTGTCTATGGCTAATTTTGAATTACAACTGTGCAGGTGAGTGGGTGTGACATTACATGGTCTACAAAGCCTAAAAACTTTATGATCTGGCCCTTGCAGAAGAAGTATGCCCATCCCTGAACAAGTTTGTGTGTGTGTGTGTGTGTGTGTGTGTGTGTGTGTGTGTATTATCTATAAGTATGAAAACCTAGCATCATCCACCATGGATACATCAAAGAATCGAAGGAAACAATATACAAACTTAAGCTCTCATCTCTTTATTCAATAAGATGTGTCTTTACAAGTTTAAAAAGACTGGACACCATTATTTTTTATGAATAATGCACATAACCATTTTAAAAAACATTTTACTTGGCCGGGCACGGTGGCTCACACCTGTAATCCCAGCACTTTGGGAGGCCAAGGCGGGGTGGATCACAAGGTCAGGAGTTCAAGACCAACGTGACGTGACCAATATGGTGAAACCCCATCTCTACTAAAAATACAAAAATTAGCTGGGCGTGGTGGCACGTGCCTGTAATCCCAGCTACTTGGGAAGCTGAGGCAGGAGAATTGCTTGAACCCGGGAGGCAGAGGATGCAGTGAGCCGAGATTGCGCCACCGCACTCCAGCCTGGGTGACAGAGCAAGACTCCATCTCAAAGAAACAAACAAAACCACTTTACTTACTGTATTGTGACATGTTTATTAAGCATGAACCCCTATCAGTACTCCTAAACTGTAAACAGTAAGGAACTAAGGTGTCAAAAGAAACACATTAGGGA